TCCGGGAAGCCCCCCTAGGTCTCGCCTTCCTTCTTCCCCGGGAAGCCCCCCACAGGCCTCGCCCTCCTGTTTCTCCGAAGAGCCCTCCTAAGCCTCGCCCTCCTCCTCCTCCAAGGAGCCCCCCTAAGCCTCGCCCTCTTCCTCCTCCGAGGAGCCCCCCAGGCCTCGCCCTCCTCCTCCCCCGGAAGCCATCCCCGCTCCCCCGACCCCCTAACTTGCTCTCCTCCGGGGAGCCCCGGGGCCCCGCGGCACCAAGAAGTCGAATGGGACCCCGAGGCCAATCCGCCCGTGTTCGCCTCACGCGCCCCCTCAGCGCCAGGGCTGGGGGAGCCGTGCCTGCGCCCCGCGGCGCCCTTGTCGCGGGGTCTGGCTGTCCAGGCCCGGGGGCCCGGGTGTCAGGCTGGTAGCGGGAAGGAAGGCGCCGGCCTCCCCACCGTCTTCGTCCCGTGCGGCGTCCCCGGGAAGAGCCGCGGTCGGCACCCAGAGGGCCATGGACGGGGAGCGCCCTGCGTGGTGTTCGTGGCGCTGGCCCGGTCTCCGCGGATCGGAGGCGAAGCCAGCCTGGCCCTCGGGTCGCCCGTCTTTTGTCGAGCTGGCGACATCAGTGCGGTTCCCACTGCCCCTCGCGTTTTCCACTGGACTCCCTGCTTTTTATTGTTGATTTGTGGGAGCTCTTTGCATAGGAGCCCCGCCGTTGCAGTCTGGCGTCCTCGCAGGCGCGTGCCTTCGGAGCGCCGGGTGGGCTGCGGGCGCGGCGGGACTCCCGGTCTTCCCCGGGGCGGACACCGGCGTCACCGCGTCCTACGGAGCCGGGCGCCGAGCGGGAGGCGCATCTGGGCCCCACCGGGGCTGCCCGCACCGAGCACGCGAACGCGCCCTCCCGCCCTGAGGCCGCCGGCGTTGCGGTCGGAGAACCATAGAGCCACTCGGCTGGGCGTGGCGCGGCGGGGCGGGGAAAGGGGCGGGGCCTGGGCGGCGGAAGTGCGCAGCCGCGCGGCATTCTGGGGCCGGAAGTGGGGTGCACGCTTCGGGTTGGTGTCATGGCAGCTGCGGGGAGCCGCAAGAGGTAAGCCGCGGGTCCGAGGGCCGATTTGGCCTGCGGGCAGCTGTGACTCCTGCGTGACCCGCAGGCGCCTGGCGGAGCTGACGGTGGACGAGTTCCTAGCTTCGGGCTTTGACTCCGAGTCCGAATCCGAGTCCGAAAATTCTCCACAAGCGGAGACACGGGAAGCACGCGAGGCTGCCCGGAGTCCGGATAAGCCGGGCGGGAGCCCCTCGGCCAGGTTAGTGGGGACATGCGTGAGCAGAACCTCTTCCCACTGGGGTCGCTGACTTCTGCCTCCTCAGCCGGCGTAAAGGCCGTGCCTCTGAGCACAAAGACCAGCTCTCTCGGCTGAAGGACAGAGACCCCGAGTTCTACAAGTTCCTGCAGGAGAATGACCAGAGCCTGCTAAACTTCAGCGACTCGGACAGCTCTGAGGAGGAAGAGGGGCCGTTCCACTCCCTGCCAGATGTGCTGGAGGTGAGGGCGTGGGCCAAACCAGAAGGGGGGCAACACTCTCCTTCAGCTCAGCCTTTCTGTGCAGGAAGCCAGTGAGGAGGAGGATGGAGCGGAGGAAGGAGAAGATGGGGACAGAGTCCCCAGAGGGCTGAAGGGGAAGAAGAATTCTGTTCCTGTGACCGTCGCCATGGTTGAGAGATGGAAGCAGGCAGCAAAGGTGAGCAGCAGCCAGGGGCGGGCAGCTGGGTGCCCTGACGCCCCTGGTACTCTTGCTCCTTCAGCAACGCCTCACTCCAAAGCTGTTCCATGAAGTGGTACAGGCGTTCCGAGCAGCTGTGGCCACCACCCGAGGGGACCAGGAAAGTGCTGAGGCCAACAAATTCCAGGTCACGGACAGTGCTGGTGAGCTTGGGGGGAGCCTGGCATCCAGGCTGCCCGTGAGTACATCCAGGCCTTTTCGTTGCAGCATTCAATGCTCTGGTTACCTTCTGCATCAGAGACCTCATTGGCTGTCTCCAGAAGCTGCTGTTTGGAAAGGTGGCAAAGGATAGCAGCAGGTAAGAGGGGAGGGGGTGAAGGGGGGTAGGGTCTCCCAGCCAGGGGTGGGTGGTCTCTCTGCAGGATGCTGCAGCCGTCCAGCAGCCCGCTCTGGGGGAAGCTTCGTGTGGACATCAAGGCTTACCTGGGCTCGGCCATACAGGTGCTATTCTGGTGGGGAGGGCACGGGGGCCTTTTGGGGCTTCACTGTCCCCTCCTGCCCCCAGCTGGTGTCCTGTCTGTCGGAGACGACGGTGTTGGCGGCCGTGCTGCGGCACATCAGCGTGCTGGTGCCCTGCTTCCTGACCTTCCCCAAGCAGTGCCGCATGCTGCTCAAGGTTCGTGGCCCAGTCCCCTCCCTGTGTCTGTCGGGGGCCACCAGTGACGTCTGACCTTCTGCAGAGAATGGTGATCGTATGGAGCACTGGGGAAGAGTCTCTGCGGGTGCTGGCTTTCCTGGTCCTCAGCAGAGTCTGCCGGCACAAGAAGGACACTTTCCTTGGCCCCGTCCTCAAGGTAGTGGTGGGCCCTGCGTCTGTGTCCCTCAGCCCAGGTGGCTCTGACCCGGGTCTCTCCGCAGCAAATGTACATCACGTATGTGAGGAACTGCAAGTTCACCTCGCCTGGTGCCCTCCCCTTCATCAGTTTCATGCAGTGGACCTTGACGGAGCTGCTGGCCCTGGAGCCGGGTGTGGCCTACCAGCACGCCTTCCTCTACATCCGCCAGCTCGCCATACACCTGCGCAACGCCATGACCACTCGCAAGAAGGTGTGTGGTGGGGCCCTTCCAGGCTCATGCTGGGCCAGTAGCTGACGTGGTTCTCTCTGACCAGGAAACATACCAGTCTGTGTACAACTGGCAGTATGTGCACTGCCTCTTCCTGTGGTGCCGGGTCCTGAGCACTGCGGGCCCCAGCGAAGCCCTCCAGCCCTTGGTCTACCCCCTTGCCCAAGTCATCATTGGCTGTATCAAGTGAGTTGTGGGGTGGGCAGGGTTGTGCGGGAGGCCTCTGCTCACTCGGCCTTCCCACCCCCAGGCTCATCCCCACTGCCCGCTTCTACCCGCTGCGAATGCACTGCATCCGTGCCCTGACGCTGCTCTCGGGGAGCTCGGGGGCCTTCATCCCGGTGCTGCCTTTCATCCTGGAGGTGAGTGAGGCTGTGGTGGGCGTGTGGCACCTGCCGAGAGAGCCTGACACGGCCCTTGGGGCAGATGTTCCAGCAGGTCGACTTCAACAGGAAGCCAGGGCGCATGAGCTCCAAGCCCATCAACTTCTCCGTGATCCTGAAGCTGTCCAATGTCAACCTGCAGGAGAAGGCGTACCGGGTGAGGCTGGCCTCCTGGGGAGGGGCCTGGGCTGATGCACTCGGCCCTCTCTCCTGCTCTTCAGGACGGCCTGGTGGAGCAGCTGTACGACCTCACCCTGGAGTACCTGCACAGCCAGGCACACTGCATCGGCTTCCCGGAGCTGGTGCTGCCTGTGGTCCTGCAGGTGTGTGTCCTGCCCACACCGGCTCGTGGCCGGGGCTTCAGTGGCTGACCCCTCCCTTCCGCAGCTGAAGTCGTTCCTCCGGGAGTGCAAGGTGGCCAACTACTGCCGGCAGGTGCAGCAGCTGCTTGGGAAGGTTCAGGAGAACTCGGCATACATCTGCAGCCGCCGCCAGAGGGTTTCCTTCGGCGTCTCTGAGCAGCAGGCAGTGGTTAGTGGGCCCTGGGGGTAGTGCCACCTGAGAGGCATGACCCTGAACTCCCCCAACCCCCCAGGAAGCCTGGGAGAAGCTGACCCGGGAAGAGGGGACACCCCTGACCTTGTACTACAGCCACTGGCGCAAGCTGCGTGACCGGGAGATCCAGCTGGAGATCAGTGGCAAAGAGCGGGTGCGGCTCGGCGAGGGGACCTGGGGGTGTGTTCACCTGAGCCCCTGGTTCTTTGGCCTTCCAGCTGGAAGACCTGAACTTCCCTGAGATCAAACGAAGGAAGATGGCTGACAGGAAGGATGAGGACAGGAAGCAATTTAAAGACCTCTTTGACCTGAACAGCTCTGAAGAGGACGACACCGAGGGATTCTCGGAGAGAGGTGGGGCCTGCGTGGTGCTCCCAGGGGAAGGGGAGTCATATGGACTCTGCTTCTTGTTCCTCAGGGATACTGAGGCCCCTGAGCACTCGGCATGGGGTGGAAGACGATGAAGAGGACGAGGAGGAGGGCGAGGAGGACAGCAGCAACTCGGAGGGTGAATGGTCTTGGGGTGAGAGGGTGTGGCCCAAAATTTATGTAGCCTCCATCTCTCCCCGCAGATGGAGACCCAGACGCAGAGGCGGGGCTGGCCCCTGGGGAGCTGCAGCAGCTGGCCCAGGGGCCGGAGGACGAGCTGGAGGATCTGCAGCTCTCAGAGGACGACTGAGGCAGCCCATCTGGGGGGCCTGTAGGGGCTGCCGGGCTGGTGGCCAGTGTTTCCACCTCCCTGGCAGTCAGGCCTAGAGGCTGGCGTCTGTGCAGTTGGGGGAGGCAGTAGACACGGGACAGGCTTTATTATTTATTTTTCAGCATGAAAGACCAAACGTATCGAGAGCTGGGCTGGGCTGGGCTGGTGTGGCTGCTGAAGCCCCACAGCTGTGGGCTGCTGAAGTCAGCTCCGCGGGGGAGCTGACCCTGACGTCAGCAGACCGAGACCAGTCCCAGTTCCAGGGGGAGGCCTGCAGGCCCCTGGCCCCTTCCACCACCTCTGCCCTCCGTCTGCAGACCTCGTCCATCTGCACCAGGCTCTGCCTTCACTCCCCCAAGTCTTTGAAAATTTGTTCCTTTCCTTTGAAGTCACATTTTCTTTTAAAATTTTTTGTTTTGCATCCGAAACCGAAAGAAATAAAGCGGTGGGAGGCAGGGCCATTGTGTTGAGTGGTGGCTCCTGGAGATTTGTGTGGCCCCAC